TTATACTACTCTGCACAAATATACCCATGTTCTTATCAAAGCTCTAAGTATGCTGGGACAGATACTACAAATGAACTTTATGATGAGCGAATTAACCTGATTTATAGTCCTGTACTTTCTCTACGTGCCATATCCATTATTAAAGAAATGAGTCTAAGTAGGAAGTAGAGTTAACCTATAGTTTCATTTCTTGAATTTCTTATTCTCTTTCTTCAGTCTTTTTCAGTTAACCTACACACACACACACACACACACACACACACACACACACACACATATGTTTATAAGTGGGATGGGAGAACGGGTACGGTGATAATTAAAAGAGGTAAGGTTTCTCTTGAGATGAAAATGTTCTAAAATTGTGATGGCGGATGCACACCTCTGAATATATTAAAAGCCATTGAAATGAAAAAAGGGTGGGGGGAATCCAAAAGTGTAGCAGACCCAACCTTGAGATTTGCTTGTTTGGGAATGAATTTTCCAATAACTTGAAAGTTGTAAAAACTCACACTTCTCAGGGTTAGGTGTCAGAAAGAAAAGGAAGTAATTTATTCTTTAATAAAGCAATTGTTAAATACTCTTTAGAACTACCACTGATTGCAATTTTGCAGTGTCTACTCATAGTGTCTATATAGGTACCATGAAAAAGATGTACTTGTGAAACTGTTCTCATGTTACTTCAGAAAAATTTTGCTTCTAAGTGTGTATTCTATGTCTGGTTAAATGTTCATTGAATTTTATTTAATCATTAATCTCAACAGCATTAAACAGTCAATAACATAAATGACAGTCTTCTCTTTGTACTCCTCCCTGTACAACATCACAGAGCTCCATCTGTATACACGAAAGTCACATGAAAATAGAACTCAGTGTTTTGTATTACATAGTCTATTCAGTACATTTAGAAGTATTTTGCCTCCAATATTCAACCACAGTAAAAGACTCAGTGAGAACGCGTGGTGGCGCTGCAGGTTAAGATGACGGAAAATACAACTGCCTACGCAGCTCCAGGATCCAGCAAACCGTTTCCCAAAGCCTGGAAGCAGAAGAATAGCTGAGCCAGAGCGAACGTGAGTGTGAAACCTCTTTAAGACACCGTTGGGCTGCTTGGTTCTGACATTCTGGACTGCAAAACAGTTCTACTAGGATCCTGGGGATACATGAAGCTTCTGTGAACCAACTTTTCAAGAAAAAGCAATGGAGATTGGATGGATGCACAATCGGAGACAAAGGCAAGTCCTTGTTTTCTTTGTTTTGCTGAGCTTGTCTGGGGCGGGCGCCGAGTTGGGGTCCTATTCCGTAGTGGAAGAAACGGAGAGAGGCTCTTTTGTGGCAAATCTAGGAAAAGACCTGGGGTTGGGGTTGACAGAGATGTCCACCCGCAAGGCCAGGATCATTTCCCAGGGGAACAAACAGCATTTGCAGCTCAAGGCTCAAACTGGGGATTTGCTCATAAATGAGAAGCTAGATCGAGAGGAGCTATGCGGTCCCACTGAGCCTTGCATACTACATTTCCAAGTGTTAATGGAAAACCCTTTAGAAATATTTCAGGCTGAACTGAGGGTGATAGATATAAATGACCATTCTCCCATGTTCACTGAAAAGGAAATGATTCTAAAAATACCGGAAAACAGTCCTCTAGGAACTGAGTTCCCTCTGAATCATGCTTTGGACTTGGACGTAGGAAGCAATAATGTTCAAAACTATAAAATCAGCCCAAGCTCTCATTTCCGGGTTCTAATCCATGAATTCAGAGATGGCAGGAAATACCCTGAGCTAGTGTTGGATAAAGAGCTGGATCGGGAGGAGGAGCCTCAACTAAGATTAACCCTGACAGCGCTGGATGGTGGCTCTCCACCGCGATCTGGAACTGCTCAGGTCCGTATTGAAGTGGTGGACATCAATGATAACGCTCCTGAGTTTGAGCAGCCCATCTACAAAGTGCAGATTCCAGAGAACAGTCCTCTTGGCTCCCTGGTTGCCACCGTCTCCGCCAGGGATTTAGACGGCGGAGCCAATGGAAAAATATCATACACACTCTTTCAGCCTTCGGAGGATATTAGTAAAACTTTGGAGGTAAATCCTATGACAGGGGAAGTTCGACTGAGAAAGCAAGTAGATTTCGAAATGGTTACGTCTTATGAAGTGCGCATCAAAGCCACAGATGGGGGAGGTCTTTCAGGAAAGTGCACTCTTCTCCTGCAGGTGGTGGACGTGAATGACAATCCCCCACAGGTGACCATGTCTGCACTCACCAGCCCCATCCCAGAGAACTCGCCTGAGATAGTAGTTGCTGTTTTCAGCGTTTCAGATCCTGACTCCGGAAACAATGGGAAGACGATTTCCTCCATCCAGGAAGACCTTCCCTTTCTTCTAAAACCTTCAGTCAAGAACTTTTACACCTTGGTAACGGAGAGAGCACTCGACAGAGAAGCAAGAGCTGAATATAATATCACCCTCACCGTCACAGATATGGGGACTCCAAGGCTGAAAACGGAGCACAACATAACAGTGCAGATATCAGATGTCAATGATAACGCCCCCACTTTCACCCAAACCTCCTACACCCTGTTCGTCCGCGAGAACAACAGCCCCGCCCTGCACATCGGCAGCGTCAGCGCCACAGACAGAGACTCGGGCACCAACGCCCAGGTCACCTACTCGCTGCTGCCGCCCCAAGACCCGCACCTGCCCCTCGCCTCCCTGGTCTCCATCAACGCGGACAACGGCCACCTGTTCGCCCTCAGGTCGCTGGACTACGAGGCCCTGCAGGCTTTCGAGTTCCGCGTGGGCGCCACAGACCGCGGCTCCCCCGCGCTGAGCAGAGAGGCGCTGGTGCGCGTGCTGGTGCTGGACGCCAACGACAACTCGCCCTTCGTGCTGTACCCGCTGCAGAACGGCTCCGCGCCCTGCACTGAGCTGGTGCCCCGGGCGGCCGAGCCGGGCTACCTGGTGACCAAGGTGGTGGCGGTGGACGGCGACTCGGGCCAGAATGCCTGGCTGTCGTACCAGCTGCTCAAGGCCACGGAGCCCGGGCTGTTCGGTGTGTGGGCGCACAATGGCGAGGTGCGCACCGCCAGGCTGCTGAGCGAGCGCGACGCAGCCAAGCAGAGGCTGGTGGTGCTGGTCAAGGACAATGGCGAGCCTCCGCGCTCGGCCACCGCCACGCTGCACGTGCTCCTGGTGGACGGCTTCTCCCAGCCCTTCCTGCCGCTCCCAGAGGCGGCCCCCGGCCAGACCCAGGCCAACTCGCTCACTGTCTACCTGGTGGTGGCGTTGGCCTCGGTGTCGTCGCTCTTCCTCTTTTCGGTGCTCCTGTTCGTGGCGGTGCGGCTGTGCAGGAGGAGCAGGGCGGCCTCGGTGGGCCGCTGCTCGATGCCTGAGGGCCCCTTTCCAGGGCGTCTGGTGGACGTAAGCGGCACCGGGACCCTGTCCCAGAGCTACCAATACGAGGTGTGTCTGACAGGAGGCTCAGAAACAAGTGAGTTCAAGTTCCTGAAGCCGATTATCCCCAACTTCTCTCCTTAGGGCACTAGGAAAGAAATAGATTAAAATTCCACCCTTCACAATAGCTTTGGATTTAATTATTGATAGGAACCCATTTGATAAATTCCTTAACTTCTTATGATTGTCTTGTTGATTAAATTGTTCATGCTCACCACCACCAATAAGGTATTTTTCTCTGATTGTTAGTTCAAATTATATTGTTAATTCCAGTTTCCCTTTTCCTCATATTTACCCCGAAGAGGTGTTGCATATAGAATCCCAATTAACAAAATATACTTTATCTTCAAAGTTGATGTCATTTAAAATTTTTCCGTCTTTATATTTTATTTACTTCCTATTCATTTTTTGCTCCATTTTTCATGTTACTTCTCAGTTTCCTAGAACTTCAAGTATTAAAATAACCTGTTGCATGTATTAGGCATATTTCCTATGTTACATTTCTTTTGTCTATTTTCCTTTCAAAATTGGTATTTTTGTTGGGCTCAATTTTCATTATAATACTTTTCTTAAAGTTTCTTTCTTTCTTTTCTTTTCTTTCTTTTTTTTTTTTTCCTTTTTGAGACAGGGTCTTACTCTTGTCACCCAGGCTGGAGTGCAGTGGTACAATCTTGGCTCACTGCAACCTCTGCCTCCTGGGCCCAACGGATCCTTCCACCTCAGCCTCCCAAGTAGCTTGGACTATAGGTGCATGCCACCATGCCTGGCTAATCTTTTGCAGCGATGGGATTTTGCCAAGTTGCCCAGGCTGATCTTGAACTCCTGGGCTCAAGCCATCCTCCCTCCTCAGCCTCCCAAAATTCTGGGATTACAGGCATAAGCCAATGTGCCCATCCAAAGTTTTATTTATTTATTTTTTTGAGATGGAGTCTCGTAAAGTTACCTTTAAAAAAAAAGTTCTATTTTCCCTGTATTGGTATCTCCTTAAATAAAATAAAATATTCCTATTGTAAGTGATATGAGAAATCTTTAACCAGCCTTATCTAAAAATAAAAAGAGAAGCCATTGTAAGACATTCAGTATGTGTAAATGTGTTTGTGTTTGTAGACAAAAGGCAAAGGTATTATGTAAAAATATTTAATAATTTATTCTTTCTATTACTGAATTAAAAAATCAGAGGTCCCTGTTATATTTTTAATGGCTAACAACTCAATCTCATTAAGTTGGAAAAAAAACTTATCAAAGAGACATTTACATGGTTTGGCTTTTATATTCATCATAGTATACATTGGCGGTATCTAGCCCTTTCTCTGTAAAATATCCCTATGTTTAATCTGTATTTCTTGCTTATTATATGTAAAGTTGAGCTTCTTTCTAGATATTAGGCCTTTGAATAAAATTCTATGTGAGTCAGATTTAATAATTTGTTTTCACTTTCAATAGTGTTAGGAT